TGTGCCTAGGGCTTCCAAACTTGTGACTATCTAGTTCCTCAACAGTCTTCATCTGATAGTTTTAGCTATTGATGATCATTTTCTAAATTAACTACACTGGTGGTTGCAAAAGAACCCATTGTGTGTGTGTGTGCGTGCGTGTGTGTGTGTGTGCGTGCGTGTGTGTGTGAAGAGGTCTGCCTTAAGAAACCCTCAATAATGGACAGCTGAGGGGACATTAGATGTTACCAGGACTGGAAATGCCAGCTTAATCACCATCTGTAAAGCCATAAAACAGTGAAATCACACTCTCATCGAGTGACTCCAGTGCATCGCTCCAAACACTATGTTTAAAAAACGAATAAACCAAATTTATTTACAGAGGAGCCAGAAGCCTGGACCGGTTTTGGCTGGAGTGCGCAGGCAGGGCACAGGTGAGCTTTATAATCCGGGTAGGTTCAAAGACTCTAGAGCCAGGGGCTTCGAAGAACGCTAATCCCTTTAGGTAAGATAATCAGTTTCCGAATTTCGGTTTTCTCTTTTGTTCAATGGCAAGAGTTCCTCCAGAGTTCCCGGGACGTTGTCCGGGTCGCCAGCAAAGTGGAGCCGCGGGTCCTGCTCCTTAAGGCCGAGGGGATACGGACCCTTCTTTGGAACGTGTGAGGCAGGAACTCGATTCGGCAGCTACTGGGTGGTCCTCGCACCCTCAAGCCTGGACGCCCGCTTTCCGAGGTTCAGGTCCCACCGGTTGTTCCCTAGAGGAAGAGGCAAGAGCACCTTGCCCCCAGCCATTCCCAAGCCCATGGGATTCTGGTGCGAAAGACACAGGTCAATGCAGGTGGAAACCCTAGTTAACTTGGAGACAGCTGGGCCCGGGTGAGGCTCTCCCGAAGTCGCGGGAAGCGGAAGAGTTGGCAACCTGCTGGACCGCAGCCAGGGCGGCGGGGCATGGACTCAGGGTCCTGGCCCGGGCCGGGGGCGGGGCCTGGCCGGGGGCGGGGCCACCAGGTGCGAGGCTTTATCGCCCCTGAGCCTCGGCCGGCGTGATTAGGCCTGGTTTGCGCTGGAGAGTGGTCTTGGTTGTGAGGGTCATAAGATGGGAACTCTCCCGGCACGTAGACATATCCCGCCGTGGGTGAAAGTTCCCGAAGACCTGAAAGATCCAGAGGTGTTCCAGGTCCAGACGCGGCTGCTGAAAGCCATTTTCGGTGAGTGTGCCCAGTACTGGCGGGCTGCCCCGGGCCCGGGGATCTCATCTCTTTTCCCCAACAGGCCCGGACGGATCTCGAATCCCTTACATCGAGCAGGTGAGCAAGGCCATGCTCGAGCTGAAGGCTCTGGAGTCTTCAGACCTCACCGAGGTCGTGGTTTACGGCTCCTATTTGTACAAGCTCCGGACCAAGTGGATGCTCCAGTCCATGGCTGAGTGGCACCGCCAGCGCCAGGAGCGAGGTGAGAGGCCCAGAGACTGGGTACGCGGAACAGACTCACGCCGCTGTTGCTATTTCTGGTGCAGGGATGCTCAAACTTGCCGAAGCCATGAATGCCCTCGAACTAGGCCCTTGGATGAAGTGAACCAGTTTCCAGCCAATGCAATGAAGCCGGGTTGCAGAGATTAGGTTGTGGCCAGAGCTAGAGTGATTCCTTAAGCTTGTTTTAAAATCTGCTCCAGCCTAAAGAGTTAAGGGAAAACCATTTGTTCCCTTAAAGAGTTAAGGGAAAACCCTTGGCTCTGAGTCTTGTTGTGAATATTTCTTTGATGATTGTTAATAAAAAGTGTTTTTTCTTTTTTCCCATTTTTAAAAATAACAATAAAGTTTTAAATAAGTTGATAGTTCAGTGTGGTTGATGGATTGTAGGTACT